TGCCACACAGCAGGCACCCAGTGAGGGTGGACTCAACTTCCATGAAGCATAAGAGGCATCCGTCTGTCCCAGGCCTTTGGGTGGGCACTTGGGCCTTTTGGAAGTGCCTGATGGGTTTAGGGAATTTGTCTTCTCTGGAAATCAGCTGACGGCTCATGAATTTGTGATATTTTAAAGTCTCTGGCTGGGCATTTTGGCTCATGCCTGTAATCCCAGTGCTTTGGGAGGTGGAGGAGGGAGGATTGCTTGAACCCAGGAGTTCAAGACCAGCCTGGGCAACAGTGAGATCGCGTCTCTACAAAAATTTTTTTAAAAAATTAGCTGGGCATCAGCCAGGCGCGGTGTCTCACGCCTGTAATTCCAGCACTTTGGGAGGCCGAGGCAGGCGGATCACGAGGTCAGGAGATCGAGACCATCCTGGCTAGCACAGTGAAAACATGTCTCTACTAAAAATACAAAAAATTAGCTGGGCATGGTGGTGGGCACCTGTAGTCCCAGCTGCTCGGGAGGCTGAGGCAGGAGAATGGTGTGAACCCGGGAGGCAGAGCTGGCAGTGAGCCGAGATCGCGCCACTGCACTCCAGCCTGGGCGACAGAGCGAGACTCCATTTCAAAAAAAAAAAAAAAAATTAGCTGGGCATCGTGGTGTGCACCTGTTGTCCCAATTACATGGGATCGTAGGAGGATCGCTTGAGCCCAAGAGTTTGAGGCTGCAGTGAACTATGATGGCGCCACTGCACTCCAGCCTGGGTGACAGAGTGAGACTCTAACTCAAAAAGAGAAAAAAAGTCTCTAGGGGTCAGAAGTTTTTCAGCGAGGACCTTTTTCAGGAATTGAGGGCAGCAGTGGAGGGCGCGGCTTCTCCTAAATGGACCTTGCATTCCAGTGGCCCTTGATGCTTCCCTTGCTCCTTGGGAGGGCCAAGAGTGAGAGCCGGTTGCCTGGGAGTCTTTCCTGTGGTGGGGATGTCGGAGAGTGCAGGATTAAACCTGCTGTGAGTTCTGCCCCAGCTGAGGAGTGCTTGCTGGGTACACCCTCCTCACCCTGCTGGGTGGCAGGGCAGAGAGCACAGGCCTGTGCTGCTCTGTTGGCATTAGGAGACTTTCTAGGAATGCCATTGTGCCCCCTTTCAACCTTGCTTGGGGAGAGGATGTCCTCTCCTGCCAGGACTTCCTGGCCCCGGGACCCTCCCTTTGGAAGACGAAGTGCTGCCTGGGACCAGGTGGCCCATGAGCCCCTGCCCGCACTGTGGGAGATCTGCGCATCTCTGGCAAGAGCCTCCAGGAGCCATCTAAGGAGTTTAGTTTCCCCGGGGAGCTATTCGGCCTTCCTGGTCTTTCCAGATGAGTCAAAAGCAGCTGTTGAGACCTCTGAGTTGGGGGCCAGAATGGAGGCCCAAGAGACCAATGTTCTTTCTCCTGGGCCGGCTGCTTTGAGCAGCACTGGCAGCCTGGACTCATTTGTCCTCAATCCTCAACTCTGAGAGGCCCTCTTATCTGTCTTAGGTGATATCGTTCTCAGGGTTCCTCCTGGGGCGAGGCACGCCAGGTCTGCTTGGCAACGCTGTTTTCCTCTGTCAGGAGCAGTTTGCAGAGAGAAAACTGGGGACAGGGCAGGAGACGGGCGTCCCCCAGCGGGGCCACCAGCACTGTTTGCCCTCCCCAGCCCTGGCTCCCTAGGAATTCCAAGGAGACCCTCGCTCACTGTGCCCGTGGCCATGGCTTTGCTCAGGTCCCTTTGGGGTGGCCTTCCCCACAGCCCTGCCTCTCAGAGGAAACTGGCTTTGAATACTCACCCCTCTCTTCTTCCCAGGAACCACAGCGAATTCTTGAGCTAGGAGAGGCTGCTCTGGGCGTGGGGACGAGGAGGCTGCAAGGCACCTGACTCTACCCTTCAGGAATTCGGCAGAGACTGGAGCCTTCTCTCGAGACACCTGACTTAGTGTTCCCAGAGTTTGATGAGAGGGACATCTGGGCACAGGACCATATGACTGTAATAAATTATATATATGTATATATACACACACACACACACACACACTTTTTTTTTTTTTTTTTTTTTGAGACGGAGTCTTACTCTGTGGCCCAGGTTGGAGTGCAATGGCATGATTTCGGCTCACTGCAGTCTCCCCAGGTTCAAGTGATTCTCCCACCTCAGCCTCCCCAGTAGCTGGGATTACAGGTAGCTCCCCAGTAGCTGCTACCATGCCCAGCTAATTTTTTGTTTGTTTTGAGACGGAGACTTGCTCTGTTGCCCAGGCTGGAGTACAGTGGCGCGATCTCAGCCCACTGCAAGCTCCGCCTCCTGGGTTCACACCATTCTCCTGACTCAGGCTCCCGAGTAGCTGGGATTACAGGCGCCCGCCACCACGCCCAGCTAATTTTTTTCTTTGTTTTTTTGTTTTGAGTCTGAGTCTCGCTCTGTCGCCCAGGCAGCAGTGCAGTGGCATGATCTTGGCTCACTGCAACCTCTGCCTCCCGGGTTCAAGCAATTCTCCTGCCTCGGCCTCCTGAGTAGCTGGGATTACAGGTATGCGCCACCACACCTGGCTAATTTTTGTATTTTTAGTAGCGGGGGGGTTTCCACCATGTTGGTCAGGCTGGTCTCTAACTCCTGACCTCATGTGATCCACCTGCCTCGGCCTCCCAAAGTGCTGGGATTACAGGCATGAGCCGCTGCGCCCAGCCCTCTAGTAAATAATATTAACATTTAATATAATTCTGGAATTCTCTGGGGGTCCTGGAGCTTTGGTTAAAGGCAGGGTCCACAAGGGTATTCCGAACAGGATGCCAGGCATGACGTCCACAGGGCCCTGGCCTTGGCCGGAGACTTGAGGACAGGGTAAGGAAGTTCCCTGAGAACCCTGTGGGGTCAGTATTTTCTGATGCCTCTTGTGTGGTTCTAGATGTTGGATGTGATCCTTAAACAAAGCAAAGATGTCTGCCGTCGTTGAAAGTTGTTTCTAAAAGGTGAGAAGCCTGACTGACAGAAAGTAAAAGTAACAGACCCCTGCAGCTCCTTCTGTTTCTCCAGGTCTCCAGTGGGGGCTGCAGACTAAGCAAAATGAGGCGGTTCCTGAGGCCAGGGCATGACCCTGTGCGGGAGAGGCTCAAGCGGGACCTGTTCCAGTTTAACAAGGTAAGTTAGGGAGAGCAGGGAAGATGACCCCCTGCAGGCCCACCCCACGTGCTTCTCGTTGCAGACGGTGGAGCATGGCTTCCCGCACCAGCCCAGCGCCCTCGGCTACAGCCCGTCCCTGCGCATCCTGGCCATCGGCACCCGTTCTGGAGCCATCAAGCTGTATCCTCCGTCCCCTCGCTCCCACTCGGGCAACCTTCCAGAGCTTTCCTGAGCCTACTCCTAGCTACGGAGCCCCAGGCGTGGAGTTCATGGGGCTGCACCAGGAGAACAACGCTGTGACGCAGATCCACCTCCTGCCCGGCCAGGTGAGGGACCTGGGGTGGGACAGGAAGCCACTGACCACATGATCCCGTCGTGTGCCCTCGCCAGTGCCAGCTGGTCACCCTGCTGGATGACAACAGCCTGCACCTTTGGAGCCTGAAGGTCAAGGGCGGGGCATCGGAGCTGCAGGAGGATGAGAGCTTCACACTGCGTGGACCCCCAGGGTAAGGGCTCAATCCCCAGCCCCTTCCACTCCGGTCGGCTCACGGGCAGCTGTTCTTGTCACAGGGCTGCCCCCAGTGCCACACAGATCACCGTGGTCCTGCCACATTCCTCCTGCGAGCTGCTCTACCTGGGCACCGAGAGTGGCAACGTGTTTGTGGTGCAGCTGCCAGCTTTTCGTGCGCTGGAGGACCGGACCATCAGCTCGGACGCGGTGCTGCAGCGGTGAGCCCAGAGCCCAGCTGCTGTTAACTCCACATCGGAGGCTCACGGCACTCCCCTCGCCCAGGTTGCCAGAGGAGGCCCGCCACCGGCGTGTGTTCGAGATGGTGGAGGCACTGCAGGAGCACCCTCGAGACCCCAACCAGATCCTGATCGGCTACAGCCGAGGCCTCGTTGTCATCTGGGACCTACAGGGCAGCCGCGTGCTCTACCACTTCCTCAGCAGCCAGGTAGGCAGTGCCCAGGACATGGCAGGCGCCATCTGCCCTCTGTCCCTCTCCTCTTCCTCCATAGCAACTGGAGAACATCTGGTGGCAGCGGGACGGCCGCCTGCTCGTCAGCTGTCACTCTGACGGCAGCTACTGCCAGTGGCCCGTGTCCAGCGAAGCCCAGCAACCAGAGCCCCTCCGCAGCCTCGTGCCTTACGGTCAGTGTTTCACCCGCCGGGCAGGGCCCACCGGATCCGTTCAAGCCGATTCCTTTCCTTTCAGGTCCCTTTCCTTGCAAAGCGATTACCAGAATCCTCTGGCTGACCACTAGGCAGGGGTAGGTATCCATGCTGGTCCTCTTTCCTCTCCCCAGCCCACTGCCGCTCCTCTGTGCCTGCCAGGTTGCCCTTCACCATCTTCCAGGGTGGCATGCCACGGGCCAGCTACGGGGACCGCCACTGCATCTCAGTGATCCACGATGGCCAGCAGACGGCCTTCGACTTCACCTCCCGTGTCATCGGCTTCACTGTCCTCACAGAGGCAGACCCTGCAGCCAGTAGGAGAGCTTCGGGAGTGGGTGCCCAGGGTCCCCGGCCCCTGACCCTTGCCCTGTACCCCAGCCTTTGACGACCCCTATGCCCTGGTGGTGCTGGCTGAGGAGGAGCTGGTGGTGATTGACCTGCAGACAGCAGGCTGGCCACCGGTCCAGCTGCCCTACCTGGCTTCTCTGCACTGTTCCGCCATCACCTGCTCTCACCACGTCTCCAACATCCCGCTGAAGCTGTGGGAGCGGATCATTGCCGCCGGCAGCCGGCAGAACGCACACTTCTCCACCATGGTAGGTCTGGCCCTGGCCCCAGCCCCAGCCCCTCTCCCATGGACTTCTTGGTCTCTTTTTCTAGGAGTGGCCAATTGATGGTGGCACCAGCCTGACCCCAGCCCCACCCCAGAGGGACCTGCTGCTCACAGGGTAGGGTACTTTGATGCTACCCCACCTCTTCCTCTCACGCCTGGCAGGTGGGTTCTGCCCACAGGCACGAGGACGGCACGGTGCGGTTCTGGGATGCCTCGGGTGTCTGCCTGCGGCTGCTCTACAAACTCAGCACTGTGCGCGTGTTCCTCACCGACACGGACCCCAACGAGAACTTCAGTGCCCAGGGCGAGGACGAGTGGCCCCCACTCCGCAAGGTGAGGCCAGGAGCCTGGGACCCAGGAAGGGCTGGCTGCTCACAGGGCCCCTCCCCTTCTCCAGGTGGGCTCCTTTGACCCCTACAGTGATGACCCCCGGCTGGGCATCCAGAAGATCTTCCTCTGCAAGTACAGCGGCTACCTGGCTGTGGCAGGCACGGCAGGGCAGGTAGCAGGCTGGGCTGGGGAGGGGGAGCTGGGGGGCTTGCTGAGCCACCTGCCACCCTGCGCAGGTGCTGGTACTGGAACTGAATGACGAGGCAGCGGAGCAGGCTGTGGAGCAGGTGGAGGCCGACCTGCTGCAGGACCAAGAGGGCTACCGCTGGAAGGGGCACGAGCGCCTGGCAGCCCGCTCAGGGCCCGTGCGCTTTGAGCCTGGCTTTCAGCCCTTCGTGTTGGTGCAGTGTCAGCCCCCGGCTGTGGTCACCTCCTTGGCCCTGCACTCTGAGTGGCGGCTCGTGGCCTTCGGCACCAGCCATGGCTTTGGCCTCTTTGACCACCAGCAGCGGCGGCAGGTCTTTGTTAAGTGAGCAGGGGCGGCTGGGTCCCGGGGCTGGGTAGCAGCACTGACAGCCTGCCATCCCCCCAAGGTGCACACTGCACCCCAGTGACCAGCTGGCCTTGGAGGGCCCACTCTCCCGCGTCAAGTCCCTCAAGAAGTCCTTGCGTCAGTCATTCCGCCGGATGCGTCGGAGCCGGGTGTCCAGCCGGAAGCGGCACCCGGCTGGCCCCCCAGGAGAGGTGAGGCCTGAGGTGAGGCTGCGGCCGGCCACAGCTGACCCTTAGGCTGGCCCACCCCTTGCAGGCACAGGAGGGGAGTGCCAAGGCTGAGCGGCCAGGCCTCCAGAACATGGAGCTGGCGCCTGTGCAGCGCAAGATCGAGGCTCGCTCGGCAGAGGACTCCTTCACAGGCTTCGTCCGGACCCTGTACTTTGCTGACACCTACCTGAAGGACAGTGAGTGGCCAGCCTGGGGTTGGGGGGCAGGGGGGTCAGACACCCAAACATGGCTTCTCGGCAGGCTCCCGGCACTGCCCCTCGCTGTGGGCTGGCACCAATGGGGGCACCATCTATGCCTTCTCCCTGCGTGTGCCTCCCGCCGAGCGGAGAATGGATGAGCCTGTGCGGGCAGAGCAGGGTGAGTGCTGGGCAGGGAGAGCAGAGGGTGCTCACCAGCCCCAACACCCACCTCCTCCCCCTAGCCAAGGAGATCCAGCTGATGCACCGGGCGCCGGTGGTGGGCATCCTGGTGCTCGACGGACACAGCGTACCCCTTCCCGAGCCCCTCGAAGTGGCCCATGATCTGTCGAAGAGCCCTGACATGCAGGGAAGCCACCAGCTGCTCGTCGTATCAGAGGAGCAGTTCAAGGTGCCACACGGGCAGCGGCGGGTCTCCCTGGGCATGGGCATGAACAACCACCCCACGCCCCCAGGTGTTCACGCTGCCCAAGGTGAGTGCCAAGCTGAAGTTGAAGCTGACGGCCCTGGAGGGCTCAAGAGTGCGGCGGGTCAGCGTGGCCCACTTCGGCAGTCGTCGAGCCGAGGACTACGGGGAGCACCACCTGGCAGTCCTTACCAACCTGGGCGACATCCAGGTGGTCTCGCTGCCCCTGCTCAAGCCCCAGGTGCGCTACAGCTGCATCCGCCGGGAGGACGTCAGTGGCATCGCCTCCTGCGTCTTCACCAAATATGGCCAAGGTGTTTGAGCCGGGCTGGGTGGGTGTCGGGGCGCCAGGCCGCTAGCATTGCCCCCACTCCCCAGGCTTCTACCTGATCTCACCCTCGGAGTTTGAGCGCTTCTCTCTCTCCACCAAGTGGCTGGTGGAGCCCCGGTGTCTGGTGGATTCAGCAGAAACCAAGAACCACCGCCCTGGTAACGGTGCGGGCCCCAAGAAGGCCCCGAGCCGAGCCAGGTGAGTGAAAGGGCCAGAGGCCTCTCCCGCCCGGCCCTGGTCCTCACTGTCTCTTCCCCCACAGGAACTCAGGGACTCAGAGTGATGGCGAGGGTAAGACAGGCCTCCTGGGCTCATGCACACCTCGGGGCGCCCTGACCCGGCCTCTACCTTCCAGAGAAGCAGCCCGGCCTGGTGATGGAGCGCGCTCTGCTCAGTGATGAGAGTGAGTTGGGTGGGAGAGGGTGGGGCTGGCAGAGGCCATGACTCCCCTGTCTTTGCCTGTGCAGGAGCGGCAACTGGCGTTCACATCGAGCCGCCGTGGGGTGCAGCCTCAGCAATGGCGGAGGTGGGGGCTCTGGGCTTGAGTGCAGCTGCCAAATCTTGAGCTGTCCCTCTGTGTCCTTCAGCAGAGTGAGTGGCTGAGCGTCCAGGCTGCGCGATGAGCACACACTACTACTGATGGCCTTTCGGGGGTCCCTGCCCCAACCGGAGAGGCCGGTGCACAGGGCCCCGCCAGGGGCTGGGGGCATCCCGGCTTCCACAATGCAGCTGCTCTGGGCCTCGGGAGAGGAGAGACCCCAGTCCCCTGGGCTGCCCTTCCCGGGCCTCGTCTGTCTGGGTCCTTTGGTCAATGTTGCACAGTTTTTATTGCTCCCATCCCTTTTTGTAGTGGGCTGGGTTTTAAGTTATAAATGTTAACTGCCTCTGGGTGAAAAAGTTTTTAATAAACACCTATTACCTCTTGACTGGTCCACTACTTTAATATTTTAATTGTGTA